TTCAAGACCAGCCTGGCCAACATGGTGAAACCCTGTCTCTACTAAAAACACACAAATTAGCAGGGCATGGTGGCGTGCACCTGTAATCCCAGCTACTCAGGAGGCTGAGACAGGAGAATCACTTGAACCCGGAGGTGGAGGTTGCAATCAGCCAAGATCACACCACTGCACTTCAGCTTGGGTGACAAGAGTGAAACTCTGTCTCAAAAAAGAAAAACAAAACAAAAACAAACAACAACAACAAAAAGCAAAGTGTCAGTGAAGGTCCAGCAAAAGACTCCCTTCCTATTGCCCTTTGCAGCCAGGGTCATCATGTGACACAGTTCAGATCAATGAGATGGAGGCTGAGGGTCCCTGGGAAAGATGTTTTTCCTATACAGGTACCACCTCTTTCAGCTTCACTCTTTCCATTTTCCACGTGAACAGGCCTTGTAGCCTGGAGGAGCTACAGCTGCCTTTTTGAGATGCTGAGGCACCCTGTCTGAAGAAGGCCCTCACATCACTCAACTTGACTACTGGGTGAGCCCTTGGAGAGGCTTCCCAGCCTCTGCTCTTCAAGCCGAAGTACCACAGGGGACACGAGTCCCAGAGTTACAGGACCCCAGCTATGGTTCATGTGTAAAGGGAACCATTAGGCAACCAGGGGAAATGATGAAGAAGATCTACATTTACAAATGTGGAAAGATGTTCGTGGTATATTGTTAAATTAAAAAGCTGTTTAAAAATAGTTTTTGGGTCAAGTGAGATGACTCACTTATACTTTTAGTATAAGTATGTCCCATGCAATATCTGGAACGTACTTGTACTAAGGGGTTTCTCCCTCCATCGGCACATCCCAGGCATCCTGGCAGCTGCTGGCCTCCAGCAACCCCACATTCTAGTTGTGTGGGAGTGGGGTGTGGCATGGACCCTGTGGGCTACCACTGCCCTGAGCTGCTTCTTCACACACTGGTATTTGTATCTGTGGTAAACCCAGTGACACGGGGGAGATGACATACAAAAAGGGCAGGACCTGAGAAAGATTAAGCTGCAGGCTCCCTGCCCATAAAACAGGGTGTGAAAGGCATCTCAGCGGCTGCCCCACCATGGCTACCTGGGCCCTCCTGCTCCTTGCAGCCATGCTCCTGGGCAACCCAGGTAAGGCCTTCCCCTCGGGATCGATCCTGATGGTGTGGCCTGAGACCCCCCTTTCCCTCCCAAGCCCCTGCCTCCGCATCTGCGTGGTGAAGGCCATTGGCCCTCATCGGTGGATCTGCGTTTCCTCGGGCCTACACTGTCTAGGATTGTGCGGGGCTGGTGAGAGAACAAGATCTCTTCTGTGTTCAAGGCAGACTTCCTGCCCCCTGCACCCTGCTCTCTCCCAGGCCTTGAGGTCAGTGTGAGCCCCAAGGGCAAGAACACTTCTGGAAGGGAGAGTGGATTTGGCTGGGCCATCTGGATGGAAGGTAAAAAAAGAAAATCCCTTGAAAGGAGATTGCGGAGGGGAAGCTGAAGTCTGGTCTTCCTCAGGTCTGGTCTTCTCTCGTCTGAGCCCTGAGTACTACGACCTGGCAAGAGCCCACCTGCGTGATGAGGAGAAATCCTGCCCGTGCCTGGCCCAGGAGGGCCCCCAGGTACGTGTTGGCTCTCTGCTCACCTGCCACAGGAGACCATCATAAGGGCTTTCTTTCCTGACAGGGTGACCTGTTGACCAAAACACAGGAGCTGGGCCGTGACTACAGGACCTGTCTGACGATAGTCCAAAAACTGAAGAAGATGGTGGATAAGCCCACCCAGGTGAGGCCAAGGGGCTACAGAGCCTCCTGTCTTAACCATGTCCACTGTGGTGCTGCTGCTGCAGAGAAGTGTTTCCAATGCTGCGACCCGGGTGTGTAGGACGGGGAGGTCACGATGGCGCGACGTCTGCAGAAATTTCATGAGGAGGTATCAGTCTAGAGTTACCCAGGGCCTCGTGGCCGGAGAAACTGCCCAGCAGATCTGTGAGGACCTCAGGTTGTGTATACCTTCTACAGGTGAGTGCAGAGGTGACAGCAGGGATACCTCCCTGCCCACAGCTGGCTGTTCTCTCCTCTCCAGGTCCCCTCTGAGCCCTCTCACCTTGTCCTGTGGAAGAAGCACAGGCTCCTGTCCTCAGATCCCGGGAACCTCAGCAACCTCTGCCGGCTCCTCGCTTCCTCGATCCAGAATCCACTCTCCAGTCTCCCTCCCCTGACTCCCTCTGCTGTCCTCCCCTCTCACGAGAATAAAGTGTCAAGCAAGATTTTAGCCGCAGCTGCTTCTTCTTTGGTGGATTTGAGGGGTGGGTGTCAGTGGCATGCTGGGGTGAGCTGTGTAGTCCTTCAATAAATGTCTGTCGTGTGTCCCATACACTGTTGTAGATGTTATGGATTTAGTGGT